GATCCCCTGAGATCCACCTCAGCAGCCTCCTCCGTGGTAGGCCTCAACTTCCCGCGGCGGCCCACAGCCAACGACTAATGCCTGAGCGGGAGAAAACGGCCTGGCCCTGTCCGGGTGGTTGCTGAGCACCGTTCGGCGCCGCCCGCGCCTGCAGGGAGCCCGGCCCGCTGTCCTGGTGGACACAAAGCCCAGGGGCCGCCCGCGCGGGACCAGCAGCGCGAACTTTTTGCCGCTCGGCCAGCCTGGCAGGGGATTTTAAAATCGGCCAATCACAGCGGGCGCCAGGCCTCCGCTTTCCGCTTACTGGTCCTGCCGTAGGAGGCGGGTACGTGAGCGCACCAATCTGTGGCCGGCGAGCGTAAAGGGCGGGGCTCCGCCCAGGCTGCACCGCCCAGAGCGCGCGTGCGCGAGACCGGAAACGCAGCCCCCTGATTGGCGGCGCGTGTCGGGGGCGGGGCCGCGGCTGCGTGACAGTTGTCGCGGGGGGAGGGCGAGCCCAAGCGCGGGGGAGGGAGTGTAAATAGAGCGAAGGCTGCTCTGTGTCAGCCCCGTCACCGCCGGGCGGCCCGCGCGGAGTCTGAGGGAGATGGAAGTTGAGCAAGAGCAGCGGCGCAGAAAGGTGGAGGCCGGGAGGACGAAGGTAAACATTAGGGGCTTCTTCTCTAGCTGCTCTGGCGTGAAGTCCTAAGGGCGGCTCCGGTGCCCGCCACCGCCCCCTGCCAGGAGAGGACGCGGTCCGGCGGAAGCCGCCGCGGAGGTCTCGCTTTTTCCCGCCGGCTCCGCTGGAAGCCGCCTCCTGGCCGCCGCCATCTTGAATCCGCCGCTCTCCGCCAGGTCCCGCCCCCGCCGCGGCCACAGCCAATCAGCGGCCGGGACGCGCGGCGCCTCTCGGGCGGGCCGGGGCGGGGCTGCGCCTGCGTCGGGGGGGGTGGGGCGCGGGCTGGGCGCGGTGCACGCCGGGGCGGGGTGTGGCTGCAGGGCGGGGCTACAGGGGCGTGGCGTGGCTGCACGGAGGGGGTGGGGCGCGGCAGGCGCTGGACCCCAGGCTGGATCTTCCAGTGGCTCCCGCGTCCTCCGGGACCGGGTGGCCTGGGGCGGGCGGCCGGTATTCGGGTGGCTGCTTGGTCTAGGGCCAGTTTCCTGCGCGGCCGGGGCCGGGGGCGTGGCGCGGGTGGCCTGCAGCGCCTCCCCAGGGTGCGCCTTCGCCTCGTCCGTCGGAGATGCTTTCCCCGCGCGTTTCTCGCGGCGTTGCAGTCCTTACTGTGTGAAAGGCCCCCGCGGCGCTCCCGGCCGCCGTCTTCTTCCCGCGCCCTTGGGCTCGCGTCCTGCCCGTCCGGGCCTGGCGTACGCTGCCGGGAACCCACGCGGCGCTGGCGCCGGGCGCCTTCAAGGGACGCGCTCCCGTCTTTCTCCCGCCCCGGGTTTCTCCGTGAAAAAGCGCTCGGTTTGATGGCCACTGTCCTAGGTTTCGTGGGAATAAAGCGCGCAGAGCCCATGACTCGGGGGCAGGAGAAAGGGAGTCCCGAAAGCGCGAGGCGGAACCGCGGGAGCAGGCCGGCCTCTGCGAGGTGCGCGCCGCTCCCCCCCAGGATGTTCTGGCTGCCTTTACTACTTATCTACATTTTTGCGCAGCTTGCTCACTTCCGACAGAGAAAAACAAAAGGTGACAGTTCGCATTCGGAGAAAAAGACGGCGAAGAGGAAGGGCTCGGCTGTCGATGCGTCTGTCCAGGAGGAGAGTCCGGTAACCAAGGAGGACAGCGCACTCTGTGGAGGAGGGGACATTTGCAAAAGCACATCATGTGACGACACCCCTGATGGGGCAGGAGGGGCCTTTGCAGCTCAGGTAGATTTGCTCAATGTTGTATTTGAACATTTTAAATGCTTCTTTCTGGTCCTCCCCTTCTTAGCCGGAGGACTGTGATGGAGAGAAGAGAGAGGACTTGGAACAGCTGCAGCAGAAGCAAGTCAATGACCATCCTCCAGAGCAGTGTGGGATGTTCACAGTCAGTGACCACCCACCAGAACAGCATGGGATGTTCACAGTCGGTGACCACCCACCAGAACAGCGTGGGATGTTCACAGTCAGTGACCACCCACCAGAACAGCATGGGATGTTCACAGTCAGTGACCACCCACCAGAACAGCGTGGGATGTTCACAATCAGTGACCACCAACCGGAACAGCGTGGGATGTTCACAGTCAGTGACCACACACCAGAACAGCGTGGGATCTTCACAATCAGTGACCACCCAGCAGAACAGCGTGGGATGTTCACAAAGGTATTCTTTAAGTTCTCTGTTAAGGTGTATTCCTGGACCTACATTCTTTGCCTTTTTTCCCCAGGAGTGTGAACAAGAATGTGAACTTGCCATTACTGACCTGGAGAGCGGCCGTGAAGATGAGGCTGGCCTGCATCAGAGTCAGGTGACCCGGCGGGGCCTGCACAGGCTCACAGCGGCCCTTATCAGAGGCCTTTTCTCCGCCGCAGGCCGTGCATGGCCTTGAGCTGGAGGCGCTGCGCCTGAGTCTGAGCAACATGCACACGGCGCAGCTGGAGCTGACACAGGCCAACCTCCAGAAGGAGAAGGAGACGGCATTGACGGAGCTGCGGGAGATGCTCAACAGCCGGCGTGCCCAGGAGCTGGCCCTGCTACAGAGCAGGCAGCAGCACGAGCTGGAGCTCCTCAGGGAGCAGCACGCACGGGAGAAGGAGGAGGTGGTGCTCAGGTGTGGACAGGAAGCAGGTACTGCATGGCTAGGCGGGCACGGGCAGCGTGTGGCCTGAGCTGCTTTTTGTTTTTCTTGCAGCTGAGCTGAAGGAGAAGTTACAATCAGAAATGGAGAAAAACGCCCAGATAGTAAAGGTACCCGGGATCGATTCTAAAATGCACGCCTCATTGAGTTTAATTTTTTTTTCTTTTAAATTAGACCCTGAAGGAAGATTGGGAATCTGAAAAAGATTTATGTTTAGAAAATCTACGCAAAGAACTGTCTGCAAAGCATCAATCAGAAATGGAGGATTTACAAAACCAGTTTCAGAAAGAATTGGCAGAACAGAGAGCTGAGTTGGAGAAGATTTTTCAAGACAAAAACCAGGCTGAACGTAAGTAATGAAAATGAGCAAGTTTGGAGTGGGTAAACCAAGTGCCATTGCTTTACCTTTCTAGGGGCCCTTAGGAACCTGGAGAGTCATCATCAAGCAGCCATTGAGAAGTTACGTGAAGACCTGCAGTCCGAGCACGGCCGGTGTTTAGAAGACTTGGAGTTCAAGTTCAAAGAGAGCGAGAAAGAAAAACAGCTGGAGGTGGGCAGCAGCTTCGTTATTTAATTACTTGGAGGGTTTCACCTGGACACTTTGCTTTTTCCAGTTAGAGAATCTTCAAGCATCATATGAAGACCTGAAGGCACAATCACAAGAAGAGATCAGGCGCTTGTGGTCCCAGCTTGATTCTGCCAGGACCAGTAGACAGGAATTGAGTGGTGAGGAATTGTATTGGAAAATTCAGATCCTCTAAGACGATTGCCTGACTCCGTTATGTTGCAGAGCTACATGAGCAACTCCTGGCGCGCACCTCTCGTGTGGAAGATTTAGAACAGCTGAAGCAGCGAGAAAAAACCCAGCATGAGTCCGAACTGGAGCAACTGAGGATTTATTTTGAAAAGAAGTTAAGGGATGCTGAGAAAACTTACCAAGAAGACCTAACCCTGTTACAGCAGAGGCTGCAGGGGGCGAGGGAAGATGCTCTTCTGGACTCTGTGGAAGTTGGGTAAGCAAAGCAGTTCCAGCCTCAGTGAGTTTTGTAAAGCTTTTATAAAATGTTTTCCCTTCAGGTTGTCCTGTGTGGGTTTAGAAGAGAAACCTGAGAAAGGAAGAAAAGATCACGTTGATGAACTCGAGCCTGAGCGACATAAGGTAATTGGCCGCGCGCTGAGAAGTGGGGGAGTTAACGTGCTTGTCCCACGTGGTTTCTCTGTAGGAGAGCCTGCCACGCTTCCAGGCGGAGTTAGAAGAAAGCCACAGGCACCAGCTGGAAGCGCTGGAGTCTCCCCTCTGCATCCAGCACGAGGGGCATGTCTCAGACAGATGCTGCGTAGAGACTTCAGCATTGGGACACGAGTGGCGTCTGGAACCCTCTGAAGGGCACAGCCAAGGTGGGCCCCTCCCGCCTCGCCATGGTGTCGGCCTGACTGTCTTCCCTGCTCCTTTTCCACACAGAGCTTCCCTGGGTGCATCTCCAGGGTGTGCAGGACGGGGACTTGGAGGCCGACACAGAGCGGGCAGCCAGAGTCTTGGGTCTGGAAACTGAGCACAAGGTGCAACTTTCGCTTCTTCAGACTGAGCTCAAAGAAGAAATTGAACTCCTAAAAATAGAAAATAGAAATTTGTATGGGAAGTTGCAGCATGAAACTCGTCTGAAGGACGATTTGGAGAAGGTGAGTCGTGACTCCACAGCCCAGCGCCTCCCTTTCCTCCTAAATGAAATTATGTTGTCTGTAGGTAAAACACAATCTAATTGAAGACCACCAGAAGGAACTAAATAATGCTAAGCAAAAGACTGAGCTGATGAAACAGGAATTCCAAAGAAAAGAAACGGACTGGAAAGTTATGAAGGAGGAGCTACAGCGGGAAGCTGAGGAGAAGTTAACATTGATGCTACTTGAACTGAGAGAAAAGGCTGAATCCGAGAAACAGACCATCATAAACAAGTTTGAGCTTCGAGAAGCTGAAATGAGGCAGCTTCAGGACCAACAGGCAGCCCAGATCCTGGATCTGGAGAGGTCCTTGACGGAGCAGCAGGGCCGCCTGCAGCAGCTGGAACAGGACCTCACTTCAGACGACGCCCTGCATTGCAGCCAGTGTGGGCGGGAGCCGCCCACAGCCCAGGACGGGGAGCTTGCTGCGCTCCACGTGAAGGAAGACTGCGCCCTGCAGCTGATGCTGGCCCGGAGCAGGTGGGTTTGCAGTGACGCCATCTGCAGTCCCTTTAACTGTCCTGTGTTCACTTTGTTGCCGCAGGTTTTTAGAGGAACGTAAAGAGATCACCGAGAAATTCAGTGCGGAACAAGATGCCTTCCTGCAGGAGGCCCAGGAGCAGCATGCCCGTGAGCTGCAGCTCCTCCAGGAGAGACACCAGCAGCAGCTCCTGTCAGTGACGGCGGAGCTCGAGGCCAGACACCAGGCCGCGTTGGGCGAGCTGACAGCCTCCTTAGAGAGCAAGCAGGGGGCTCTGCTGGCTGCACGTGTGGCCGAACTGCAGACAAAACACGCTGCCGACCTCGGCGCTCTGGAGACCAGACATCTGTCCAGCCTTGATTCTTTGGAATCCTGTTACCTCTCTGAATTTCAGACCATCCGTGAGGAGCACAGGCAGGCCCTAGAGCTCTTACGAGCAGACTTTGAGGAACAACTGTGGAAAAAGGACTCTCTTCACCAAACGATTTTGACTCAAGAGTTGGAGAAACTGAAGCGGAAACACGAAGGGGAGCTACAGTCTGTGCGGGACCACCTGCGAACCGAAGTGAGCACAGAGCTCGCCGGAACCGTGGCTCACGAGCTGCAGGGAGTGCACCAGGTAAGGCGCCAGGGCCCTGCCCCAGCCCAGGGCTGGTATTTTTTATTGTTATTGATGTGTACAGGGTGAATTTGGAAGTGAAAAGAAAACTGCTTTGCATGAAAAAGAGGAGACACTTCGGCTTCAGAGTGCACAGGCACAGCCTTTTCACCAAGAGGAGAAAGAGTCTTTGTCTCTGCAGCTTCAAAAGAAGAATCACCAAGTCCAGCAGGTGTGTGGAATACGCTGTTCCCTTGTGATAAGTTAACGAAAGCTTTAACCATTTTTCTCGATAGCTGAAAGACCAGGTTTTATCCTTAAGTCACGAGATAGAAGAGTGCCGCTCCGAGTTGGAGGTGCTGCAGCAGAGGCGGGAGCGGGAGAACCGGGAAGGCGCAAACCTCCTCTCCATGCTCAAGGCCGACGTCAACCTGTCCCACAGCGAAAGGTCAGTGTGTCCTCGGCACCGAGGCTGCCTTGGCTTGCCTGATGATGGGTGTCTCCTGTCTCAGAGGGGCCCTCCAGGACGCCCTGCGCAGGCTGCTGGGTTTGTTTGGAGAGACGCTGAGGGCAGCCGTCACCCTGAGGAGCCGGATCGGGGAGCGCGTGGGGCTCTGCCTGGATGACGCGGGCGCAGGCCTGGCCCTGTCGACAGGTGAGTGTGCCGGGACCAGCTGCCCAGCCCTGGCCGCGTGTGCCGGCATCTGCTCATCTTGTAGCTCCGGCGCTGGAGGAGACATGGTCTGATGTGGCCCTCCCGGAGTTGGACAGAACTTTGTCTGAATGTGCAGAGATGTCTTCCGTGGCTGAAATTAGCAGCCACATGCGTGAAAGCTTTCTCATGAGCCCAGAAAGTGTGCGGGAGTGTGAGCAGCCCATCCGGAGGGTCTTCCAGAGCCTCAGCCTGGCCGTGGACGGCCTCATGGAGATGGCCCTGGACTCCAGCAGGCAGGTGAGGCCCAGGCTCCCGGGGTCCTGTGGAGATGGAGTTTTGATTTGCAAATGTGTTTTAACAGCTGGAAGAAGCACGCCAAATTCATTCTCGTTTTGAAAAAGAATTTAGTTTTAAGAATGAGGAGACAGCACAGGTTGTCAGGAAGCACCAGGAGCTGCTGGAGTGTTTGAAGGAGGAGAGCGCAGCAAAGGCAGAGCTGGCGCTGGAGCTGCACAAGACTCAGGGTGAGCAGCATGAGGCCTCGGGGCACCTGGAGGCTTTGTCAGAGCATCTGTGTCTCCCACAAAGGTACCCTTGAGGGATTCAAGGTGGAGACAGCAGATCTGAAGGAGGTGCTGGCCGGGAAGGAGGATTCCGAGCACCGTCTGGTGCTGGAGCTGGAGAGCCTGAGACGGCAGCTGCAGCAGGCGGCCCAGGAGCAGGCGGCGCTGAGGGAGGAGTGCACCCGTCTGTGGAGTCGGGGGGAGGCCACAGCCACGGACGCCGAGGCCAGAGAAGCTGGTAAGGAGCGCGGGCTGTGGAGGGTGGTGCGATGTCCCCGTGTCTGTCCTGTTTGCATCCTTAGCTCTCCGGAAGGAAGTGGAGGATCTGACCAAAGAACAGTCGGAGACCAGGAAGCAGGCTGAGAAGGACCGCTCAGCCCTGCTCTCCCAGATGAAGATTTTGGAGTCTGAGTTAGAAGAACAGCTGTCTCAGCATCGCGGGTGTGCCAAGCAGGCGGAGGCCGTCACTGCCCTGGAACAGCAGGTGGCATCTCTGGACAAGCATTTGCGCAACCAGCGGCAATTCATGGATGTAAGAATTCTGAATAATACATTTTTTTGCATGGGTGGTCCCAACACGCTGCCTCTCCTCCCAGGAGCAGGCAGCCGAGCGGGAGCACGAGCGCGAGGAGTTCCAGCAGGAGATTCAGAGGCTGGAGGGGCAGCTCCGCCAGGCGGCCAAGCCGCAGCCCTGGGGCCCTCGCGACAGCCAGGTGAGTCAGTGCAGCGTGCAGTGCTGCTGGTTATTTTTGCCTTCCATGTACATGAAATCGGCAGCAGGCGCCGCTGGATGGAGAGGTGAGGAGGCGTCAACGAGATGGGCACTCCCTTTGTATTCCTCAAGCATTTTTTGTTGTTTTAGGTTGAGTTGTTACAACAAAAGTTGAGAGAAAAGTTGGATGAATTTAATGAATTGGCTATACAGAAAGAGTCGGCAGATAGACAAGTGTTAATGCAGGAAGAAGAAATTAAACGTCTGGAGGAGATGAACATCAACATCAGGAAAAAAGTGGCCCAGCTCCAGGAAGAAGTGGAAAAACAGAAAAACATCGTGAAAGGGCTGGAACAGGTAAAGCGTCTCCATGTTGTGGTTGGGCACGTTGCCTAAAATAGAGTTCTTTTTTTTTTAATAGGATAAAGAGGTGTTAAAGAAACAGCAGATGAGTAGCTTGCTTCTGGCGTCCACGTTGCAGTCTACACTAGATGCAGGCAGATGTCCCGAGCCTCCTTCGGGCAGCCCTCCTGAGGGTCCAGAAATACAGTTAGAGGTGACACAGAGAGCACTCCTGCGGCGCGAGAGCGAGGTGAGTGCAGAGTGGGGCCATGGGACTGCCAGTTAATACTTTTCTTCTTTTGTTTTAATGAAAGGTTTTGGACTTAAAAGAACAGCTAGAAAAGATGAAAGGTGACTTAGAAAGTAAAAATGAAGAAATACTACATCTGAACTTAAAATTGGACATGCAGAACAGCCAGACTGCTGTCAGCCTCAGAGAACTTGAGGAAGAGAACACGAGCTTGAAGGTAAGCTACCAAAGGTCCACGTGACGCCCGAGTAATTTGCCTCTGAAATGTCCTCTCTCTTCAGGTCATATATACCAGAAGTTCTGAGATTGAAGAGCTGAAAGCCACTATTGAAAATCTGCAAGAGAATCAGAAACGATTACAAAAGGAGAAAGCAGAGGAAATTGAACAACTCCATGAAGTCATTGAGAAGCTGCAGCACGAGCTGTCCCTCATGGGGCCTGTGGTGCACGAAGTCAGCGACAGTCAGGCTGGCAGTCTGCAGAGCGAGCTGCTCTGCTCCCAGGCCGGGGGCCCTCGTGGGCAGGCCCTACAGGGCGAGCTCGAGGCTGCGCTGGAAGCCAAGGAGGCCCTGAGCCGGCTGCTGGCTGACCAGGAGCGCAGGCACAGCCAGGCCCTGGAGGCCCTGCAGCAGCGCCTCCAGGGCGCAGAGGAGGCTGCGGAGCTACAGCTGGCTGAGCTGGAGCGCAATGTAGCCCTCAGGGAGGCTGAGGTCGAAGACATGGCCTCCCGGATCCAGGAGTTCGAAGCGGCCCTGAAAGCAAAGGAAGCGACGATTGCCGAGAGAAATTTAGAAATCGACGCTCTGAACCAGCGGAAGGCGGCCCACTCTGCCGAGCTGGAGGCCGTCCTGTTGGCCTTGGCCCGCATCCGCCGCGCCCTGGAGCAGCAGCCCCTGGCAGCCGGGGCGGCGCCTCCCGAGCTGCAGTGGCTCCGAGCGCAGTGTGCCCGCCTCAGCCGCCAGCTGCAGGTGCTGCACCAGCGGTTCCTGAGGTGCCAGGTGGAGCTGGACAGGCGGCAGGCCCGCAGAGCCACAGCTCACACACGGGTGCCCGGGGCCCACCCACAGCCTCGCATGGATGGTGGCGCCAAGGCCCAGGTCACCGGCGACGTGGAGGCCTCCCATGATGCTGCTTTGGAGCCGGTTGTCCCTGACCCACAGGTGGGCTCCCCCCGCGGGCCATGGCAGGGTATATGCTCAGCTTTCCTCTGTCTCCTCTGTCAAGGGTGATCTGCAGCCTGTCCTGGTGACGTTGAAGGATGCACCTCTCTGCAAGCAAGAAGGCGTGATGTCAGTGCTCACCGTCTGCCAGAGGCAGCTGCAGTCGGAGCTGCTCTTGGTGAAAAATGAAATGCGCCTGAGTCTGGAGGACGGCGGCAAGGTGTGGGGAGGGGGGAAGGCGCGAGGTCCCCCTCCACCGTGCACCTGTTCTGTTTCACCTGCAGGGTAAAGAAAAAGTACTGGAAGATTGTCAGCTGCCGAAGGTCGATCTCGTAGCTCAGGTGAAACAGCTTCAGGAAAAACTGAACCGTTTGCTGTATTCCATGACCTTCCAGAATGTGGATGCTGCCGACACCAAATCTCTGTGGCCCATGGCCTCAGCACACCTGTTGGAGAGCAGCTGGAGTGATGATTCCTGTGACGGAGAAGAGCCTGACATATCACCCCACATAGACACATGTGATGCCAATACAGCCACGGGGGGTGTAACTGATGTTATCAAAAATCAGGCCATAGACGCGTGTGATGCCAATACAACCCCAGGGGGTGTAACTGATGTTATCAAAAATTGGGATTCCTTGATACCAGATGAAATGCCAGATTCTCCCATTCAAGAAAAATCAGAATGTCAGGACATGTCTCTTTCTTCACCGACCAGCGTACTTGGTGGCTCCCGCCACCAGAGCCACACTGCAGAGGCTGGGCCCCGGAAGAGCCCGGTCGGGATGCTGGACCTGTCTTCCTGGAGCTCCCCTGAGGTCCTCAGGAAGGACTGGACCCTGGAGCCCTGGCCCAGCCTCCCCGTGACACCCCACTCAGGAGCCCTGAGCCTGTGCAGTGCCGACACATCCCTGGGGGACAGGGCGGACACCTCGCTGCCACAGACCCAGGGGCCGGGGCTGCTTTGTTCCCCAGGCGTGTCTGCAGCAGCGCTGGCACTGCAGTGGGCCGAGTCTCCGCCGGCTGACGACCACCATGTGCAGAGGACGGCTGTGGTAGGTGCCTGCTCTGCTCCCAGGCCTGCTGTTATTTTATGACCATTTAAAAATCTCTTAACAGGAGAAAGATGTCGAAGATTTTATCACAACATCCTTTGATTCTCAAGAAACATTAAGTTCACCTCCTCCTGGATTAGAAGGAAAAGCTGATAGAAGTGAGAAAAGTGAGTTGGTTATCTTTCATTTTTAATTTTTTTGGGTGGGACCCTGACCCTGTGGTGTTTTTAGGTGACGGCTCGGGTTTTGGAGCAAGACTGAGCCCGGGGTCAGGAGGCCCTGAGGCTCAAACTGCTGGTCCTGTGACCCCTGCTTCCATCTCTGGAAGGTTTCAGCCGCTGCCGGAAGCCATGAAGGAGAAGGAAGTGCGTCCGAAGCACGTGAAGGTATGGCTGGCAGGGGCGGCCCTCACAGCTTCCAACTCCCTTCTGACGCGCTTTCCCGCCACAGGCTTTACTGCAGATGGTGCGTGACGAGAGCCACCAGATCCTGGCGCTGTCAGAAGGCCTTGCACCCCCAAGCGGCGAGCCACACCCACCCCGGAAGGAAGACGAGATACAGGACATCTCGCTCCATGGGGGAAAGACGCAGGTTTATTTTGCCCTTCACACACTTCTTTTCCAGAGGACGCCACGTTTCTTCCTTCTTCCTTTAGGAAGTGCCCACCGCGTGCCCCGATTGGAGAGGGGACCTTCTGCAGGTTGTGCAAGAGGCCTTTGAAAAAGAGCAGGAGATGCAGGGGGTTGAGCTGCAGCCCCGACTCAGTGGCTCAGATCTGGGGGGTCACAGCTCCCTGCTCGAAAGGCTGGAGAAGATCATCCGTGAGCAGGTGAGTGTCAGCTCTGCCACCAGGCCTCAGTTTGCTCAGGCTGCTTGTCCCATTGTGCCCCCAGGGAGACCTGCAGGAAAAGTCCCTGGAGCATCTTCGCTTGCCGGACCGGAGCAGCCTGCTGTCCGAGATCCAGGCGCTGCGTGCCCAGCTGCGCATGACGCACCTGCAGAACCAGGAGAAGCTGCAGCACTTGCGCACGGCGCTGACAAGCGCAGAGGCGCGCGGGAGCCAGCAGGAGCACCAGCTGCGCAGGCAGGGTGGGTGTCACTGTCTACACTGCCTGGGGCCCGGGGCCTGTTACTGTTCTTTTGTCTTTCTCAGTTGAACTGCTGGCTTATAAAGTAGAGCAGGAGAAGTGCATTGCTGGTGACTTGCAGAAGACGCTGAGTGAAGAGCAAGAGAAGGCAAACAGCGTGCAGAAGCTCCTGGCGGCGGAGCAGACTGTAGTGCGAGATTTGAAGTCCGACCTCTGTGAGAGCAGGCAGAAGAGCGAACAGCTGTCCCGGTCCCTCTGCGAGGTGCAGCAGGAGGTCCTCCAGCTGAGGTGCGCCTGATCCCCCTTCCTGGGACACTGGCTGGTCAGATTGTTCTGCGATGTCTCCACGCAGATCCATGCTGAGCAGTAAGGAGAACGAGCTGAAGGCCGCGCTTCAGGAGCTGGAGAGTGAGCAGGGGAAGGGGCGTGCCCTGCAGAGCCAGCTGGAGGAGGAGCAGCTGCGGCACCTGCAGAGGGAGAGCCAGAGTGCCAAGGCCCTGGAGGTAACAGGGTGTCAGGGCAAGGCAGCCGGCATAGTGTCTCCCATCGTATGTGTTTGCTGTCTAGGAGCTGCGGGCGTCTTTGGAGACACAGCGTGCTCAGAGCAGTCGACTCTGCGTGGCACTGAAACACGAGCAGACGGCCAAGGACAACCTGCAGAAGGAGCTGCGTATCGAGCACTCACGCTGCGAGGCCTTGCTGGCTCAGGAGCGGAGCCAGCTCTCTGAGCTCCAGAAGGACCTTGCGGCTGAGAAGAGCCGCACCCTGGAGCTGTCAGAGGCCTTGCGGCACGAGCGGCTCCTGACCGAGCAGCTGAGCCAGAGGACACAGGAGGCTTGCGTGCACCAGGACACACAGGCCCATCACGCTCTGCTGCAGAAGCTGAAGGAGGAGAAGTCCCGGGTGGTGGACTTGCAAGCGATGCTTGAAAAGGTGCAGCAGCAAGCCCTGCATTCTCAGCAGCAGCTTGAGGCTGAGGCTCAGAAGCACTGTGAGGCGCTCAGGAGAGAGAAGGAGGTAAGTGCCACACTGAAGTCGACGGTGGAAGCCGTCTTCTCTGTCTTTTTTCTGTTAACAACAGCGAGAATTAGAACTGCAGCGTCAGCGTGACTTGCATAAGATCAAGCAGCTTCAGCAGACAGTGAGAGACCTGGAGTCGAAGGACGAGGTGCCTGGCAGCCGCCTCCACCTAGGTTCTGCCCGCAGGGCTGCCGGCTCGGATGCGGACCACCTCCGGGAACAGCAGCGAGAGCTGGAGGCGATGAGGCAGCGGCTGCTCTCTGCCGCCCGGCTTCTCACCAGCTTCACCAGCCAGGCCGTGGACAGGTGTGCACCCACGCCACCTGGCGCTCACTGGTATGCAACTTTGAGTGCCCATTTATTTTTACAGGACAGTTAATGATTGGACGTCATCCAATGAGAAAGCAGTGATGTCTTTACTGCACACGTTGGAGGAGCTGAAGTCTGACTTGAGCAGGCCCACCTCCTCCCAGGTAAGGGGTGAGCGCCCCCAGGTCCCTGGCCTAATTCTTACAAATTTATTTTCTTTTCTCCAAGAAAAAAATGGCAGCAGAGCTGCAGTTCCAGTTTGTGGACGTCCTGCTGAAAGACAATGTTTCCCTCACAAAAGCGCTCAGCACGGTGACCCAGGAGAAGCTGGAGCTGAGCAGAGCCGTGTCTAAGCTTGAGAAGTTGCTGAAGCACCATCTGCAGAAGGGCTGCAGCCCAAGCGTAGGTGTCTGTGCTTAACTCTTACCTGCCTCCTGTAGACAGCGCTGGCTGTGCTTCCTTACAGAGGTCGGAAAGGTCTGCTTGGAAGCCAGACGAAACGGCTCCACAGAGTTCCCTGAGGCGCCCAGACCCCGGCCGGCTTCCACCAGCTGCCAGCGAGGAAGCACACACCAGCAATGTCAAGGTAGGAACGGTGCCACGAGTATAGAACTTTGGATGATAAAATTTTACTGCTTTTTTTCTTTTAGATGGAAAAATTGTACCTGCATTACTTGAGAGCAGAGAGCTTTAGAAAAGCTCTGATTTATCAAAAGAAGTATCTTTTGCTGTTGATTGGTGGATTCCAGGATTCTGAACAAGAAACACTCTCCATGATTGCCCATTTGGGGGTATTTCCTTCCAAAGCAGAACGGAAAATCACATCTCGTCCTTTCACCAGGTTCCGCACGGCCGTCAGGGTGGTCATTGCAATATTAAGGTAAATGCCATGACGTTCAGTCAGTGCGTTCCTTTTAAGTGTGTCTTGTCTCTTTTTTTTGTAGATTACGTTTTTTGGTTAAGAAATGGCAAGAAGTAGATCGGAAAGGAGCTCTGGCACAAGGCAAAGCCCCTCGCCCAGGTGGGACTCCAGCTGCTGTTGACCGCTGGACTAATCCCTTGGTTGTTAAATAATTCTGGGGAAGGGCCCCGAGCACGACAGCCGCAGTCTCCACCCAGAACCAGAGAGTCCCCCCCAACCCGGGATGTACCCTCTGGCCACACCAGGGACCCTGCCAGAGGCCGCAGACTGGCAGCAGCAGCCTCCCCACACAGTGGGGGAAGGTCAGTGTGATGCCTTCAGGCCCCGTCTCCTGTTTCTTCTCTTGGTGTGGTAATTTGTTTGAAGAGCCACTCCATCCCCAAATTCAAGATTAGAAAGATCCCTGACTGCTTCTCAAGATCCAGAACATTCCTTGACAGAGTATATTCACCATTTAGAAGTGATCCAGCAAAGATTGGGAGGGGTACTACCAGGTAATGCAAGTCCTCGCCGAGTATTTATTAAGCAATTTGCTGCCTCATTTTTATTTATATGCAGATTCTACTTCAAAGAAATCCTGCCACCCGATGATTAAACAGTGAATAAAATGTCATGGCTCTTTCCTGCGACAATTCTATTTGAGGAAAAGATTTGTTTTTCCCTTTTCCCAAGGAAGCTCGTGGGACAGCATGGGCACTACTCTTCATGTGCGGTGACACCAGCCCCCAGATGCCTTGAATTAAGTGTCCTCACCTTTATGCATGACTGCAAAGCCAGCTGGAGCATTTTCTATGGAGCCTCCGTATGTTTTAGGCCCATGACCTTCGTGAGGTGACGGGCACTCACTCCCATGAGCCCTGGCTGTGTGCTGTTGTGTGCCTATCGGCAGATCCATCCTTCCTGCCTCCAAGGAGGATACACAGAGAATGGCTTCCTGTTGTTTTGTTTATTTTCTTAACGTGTACAGATGGAAACTTCATTTAAAAATAAAAACAAAACAACTCAAAAAGGAATAAAATTTAATCACTGTTTTGTTTGTGAATAGCCCTTGTGTTGTTTTTTTTTTCCATTTTATC